TGAGTGGAACACAGGAGTCCGCAATGCCTGCTCTCAGGAGCACGTGGTGAATGCGTGGCGGGGCGGGCGTTCAGCAACCTCGCAAGTGGACACAGGAGTCCGCAATGCCTGCTATCAGGAGCACGTGGTGAATGCGTGGCGGGGTGGGCGGTGCCGAGCTGGGGCTCCTGTGCCTTTCCTCCCCCAGGTGTAAGCAGTGCTCCTGCACGCTGCACTCGGGGGCCTACAAGGCCACAGGAGAGCCGGGCACCTTCGTCTGCACCAGCCACCTCCCCGCAGCCGCCTCTGCAAGCCCCAAGTTGACGGGTCTGGTCCCCCGACAGCCAGGGGCCATGGGTGTGGATTCCAGGACCTCCTGTTCCCCACAGAAGGCCCAGGAGGCAAACAAGGCCAGACCGTCGGCCTGGGAGCCTGCTGCGGGCAACTCGCCTGCCAGGGCTTCCGTTCCAGCTGCACCCAACCCTGCAGCCACCAGCGCCACGTCCGTCCACGTGAGGAGCCCAGCCAGGCCCTCTGAGAGCCGCCTGGCCCCCACTCCCACGGAGGGGAAAGTCCGCCCTCGTGTGACCAATAGCTCCCCGATGGGCTGGTCGTCAGCTGCCCCGTGCACAGCAGCGGCTGCCTCCCATCCCGCCGTGCCCCCGAGTGCCCCAGACCCTCGCCCGGCCACACCCCAGGGTGGGGGAGCCCCCCGAGTGGCAGCTCCTCAAACCACACTCAGTTCAAGCTCCACATCTGCAGCCACGGTGGACCCCCCAGCCTGGACCCCGTCCGCCTCCAGGACCCAGCAGGCCCGGAATAAGTTTTTCCAAACATCAGCAGTGCCCCCCGGCACCAGCCTTTCTGGCAGAGGTCCCACCCCGTCACTTGTTCTATCCAAGGACAGCAGCAAGGAGCAGGCGCGGAACTTCCTCAAGCAGGCCCTCTCAGCGCTGGAAGAGGCTGGCGCTCCGGCGCCTGGCAGGTGAGCGCGTGGGGACCGAGGGACCCCGGGTATGGCCTCTTTGCACCAGCCAGCGGGGCCCCGGAGGCCAGAGGGGTTGGGGGCGCTGCACCTCCCTGGCTGTGTGGCCTTGGGGACTGCACTTCCCCCAGCCTGTTTCCTTCTCTGGGGAATGGGGAGGAGGAGCCAGGGTGGCAGTGCCTGTGGTCAGGGTGGTGGAAGCCGGGTCCTTATGGAAAAGCTGCTGTCCGCATGTGCTCGGGGCGTCATGGGTGCGGTGGCGCTGCCGCTCCGGGGCCCCCTGTGCTGCACTCCCTTGGAACCCAAGGGTCCTACGCCCATTTCATGGACGCGGGGACAGGTCGCGAGCGGGACCCACGCTGGCGGGTCTGAGTGGACGCGGGGACAGGCCGCGAGCGGGACCCACGCTGGCGGGTCTGAGTGGACGCGGGGACAGGTCGCGAGCGGGACCCACGCTGGCGGGTCTGAGTGGACGCGGGGACAGGTCGCGAGCGGGACCCACGCTGGCGGGTCTGAGTGGACGCGGGGACAGGTCGCGAGCGGGACCCACGCTGGCGGGTCTGAGTGGACGCGGGGACAGGTCGCGAGCGGGACCCACGCTGGCGGGTCTGAGTGGACGCGGGGACAGGTCGCGAGCGGGACCCACGCTGGCTGGGCTGAGCATCACCTTGTCTGACTGAGTCCAGCCAGGCCCTGACCTTCCATGCCTGGGCCCGGCGCCTGCCTGTGCCTGGACCCTGAGCAGATGACGTGGACGGGTAGAGGGGGGCGCTGCATCAGTTTCCAAAGACCCCCTCACTGGGCGGCTTACACAGTAGAAATCCACCCCCTCACAGCTCTGCAGGCCAGAAGTCTGACCTTGAGGCGGGGGAAGGGCCGCGTCCCCTTGCAGGGCACTAGGGGTGGACCTGTCCTTGTCTCTTCCAGCTCCCAGCGGCTCTGAGCGTTCTTGGCTTGTGGTCGCCTCCCTCCAGTCTCTGCCTCCGTTTCCATGTGGCCTTCTCTCTGTCTGTCTTCTCCTCTTCTGTCTCTTCTAAGGACATGGTTGTTGGACTAGGGTCCACCCTAACCCAGCGTGAGTGCATCTTAACATGATCATAACTGCCAGCTGTGCCTGATGCCTGCGCTTTTACTTATAGGCCCTCCCCAGCCACTGCCGCTGTTCCCAGTTCTCAGCCCAAAACTGAAGCACCACAAGCAAGTCCCTTAGCCAAGCCGTTACAGTCCTCGTCTCCCCGGGTGCTTGGCCTCCCTTCGAGGATGGAACCGCCAGCCCCGCTGAGCACGAGCAGTACCTCTCAGGCATCCGCGTTGCCCCCGGCAGGCAGGAGGAACTTGGCGGAATCCTCAGGGGTCGGCAGGGTGGGTGCTGGCTCCAGGCCGAAGCCAGAGGCCCCGATGGCAAAGGGTAAAAGCACCACCTTAACGCAGGGTGAGTAAGGGGCTGGGAGGCAGGAGGCCCCGGGGGCCCGCAGCTCTGGGACTCTCCCCTGGCCGCACTCTGCAGTGTGTGCGGTTTCATCATCAGCCCCGCCCGCCTTCCTCTCCGTCTCATCTCTGTCCTCCGTGACACCTGCTCGCAGCCTCCTGGGGTCCTGGTGCGCTCTCTGTGTGGTGGCTGCAAATGTCCTCAGGGCTATGCTGTTTGCCGGCACCCAGCCCACCCCATCCGCACGTCCTGCAGGTGCCTGCAGCCCAGCCCTGCAGCGTCCCGCTCAGCTCGGTCTGGCAGTTACATCCTGTGGCTAGCAGTGGCCTGGCTTGGCCGTGGTCTGTGGGGCCTCCTGTTCTCCCGTGGTGTTTTGCGCTTCCTGCCTGTCGCTTTGACAACGTCGCGCTGTTGCTGTGGCACCCTGTGTCACCACATACCGGAGATGGTGCCCTATGCCCCGTCCCCCCTGTGGTGTCCCGGTGACGGTGCCCTATGCCCCGTCCCCTCCGCTGGTGTCCCAGTATGCCCTGTCCCCCTGGTGGTGTCCAGGTGAGAGCGCCCTGTGCTCCGTCCCCCCCGGTGGTGGTCTGGTGACGATGCCCTATGACCTGAGGGCTCTGGTGCCTCCTAGGCTGGGAGCTCTTCCTGGGGGCTCCCTGGACCACACAGTCCTGTTTTATGGCCTCACGTGTTTTCGGGAACAGGGAGCGAGCTTTCTTCTAGGCAACTGGCTGTCACCCACCAGGGGTTAGCCCCCTGGGTGATCATGGCCAGGCTGGGCAGGACGTGGGCTTAGGGCTTGTGAGGCCAACCCTGTGCCAGCTGGGAGGCCCAGGGCACTGGGATGGCCAGGCTACGCAGTGAGCTGTCAGCTGTGCCAGGACAGACCCCAGGCTCCTGGCGGCCCTGCTTTGATGCACGGCTCTGTCTCCCAACCTGGGGGCAGCCGAGTCCCCCCGCCTCGCCCCACTGCAGGAAACTGGCTGTCCCTGCCACCTGGGTGTGTGTAGAAAAAAGCTAGAGGTTCCCATGGCTTTATCGAGCTGGGCTCAGGGAACAAGCTGGGCTGCAAAGGGTTTTTCCAGATCCTTCTCTTTGGCTGAGTTCTCATTGTTAAAGCCACGCGCTGGATCCTGCAGGACCCAGGAGCCAAGAAAGCCTGCAGACGGGCAGCCGTGGCTCAGGTGTTCCCCTTGCACAGGTGGACAGAGGATCAGGGTCCACGGGGCTCACCCTGCCACGTCCCCACCCATTCGGCAGAAGGGGAAGTTGAGGCCCAGAGGCAGGGAGAGCTTCCCCCAGGGACACACAGCACAGGAGAGCCAGCTGGGAGCCCCTCCCCTGACTCCCTGCCCGGTGCTCCTGATGCCCCCCGGCCGGCTGGCTGTGGGGGTGTCTGAGGGTGGAGTGGCTATGGGAAGATGGCAGGGGGAGGCACAGCCACCCTTGCAGACACCCCATTCCCAGCACTCCTTCCTCACACCCAGACCCCTTGCCTCCCACCCAGACATGAGCACCAGCCTCCAGGAAGGCCAGGAGGACGGGCCGGCAGGATGGAGAGCGAATCTGAAGCCCGTGGACAGGAGAAGCCCAGCTGAGAGGTTAGGGATGGGTGGGGCTGGCCCAGGGCCTGGTTCGGGTTCCGACCTCATGCCTTCTGCCCAGGACTCTGAAGCCCAAGGAACCACGGGCCCTGGCAGAGCCGAGGGCGGGGGAGGCCCCCAGGAAGGTCTCAGGCAGCTTTGCTGGGAGTGTCCACATCACCCTGACCCCCGTGAGGCCTGACAGGACCCCACGCCCAGCCAGCCCAGGACCCAGCCTCCCAGGTACTCCTGGACGGGACCCAGGGGCCCCCGGGAAGCGTGGCTCTGTCTCCCCACCTGGGGGCAGCCAGGTCCCCCTCCCCACCCCGCCGCAGGAGACTGGCCGTCCCTGCCAGCCTCGACGTTTGTGACAACTGGCTTCGGCCGGAGCCCCCTGGCCAGGAAGCCCGAGTGCAGAGCTGGAAGGAGGAGGAGAAGAAACCTCACCTTCAGGGCAAACCAGGTCAGCCCCAGAGACACCGCTGCTGTTTGGGGGGTCCCAGAGGCTCACCCTGCTCCTTCTCCAGGGAGACCCTTGTCCCCGGCCAATGTCCCTGCTCTGCCTGGCGAGACGGTGACCTCCCCAGTCAGGGTGAGTAGTGGTGGGGAGCCGGGCAGGGGCCCCTCCGGCATCCTCACCGCCCCTCCGTTCCCAGCTGCACCCCGACTACCTCTCCCCGGAGGAGATACAGAGGCAGCTGCAGGACATCGAGAGGCGGCTGGACGCCCTGGAGCTCCGCGGCGTGGAGCTGGAGAAGCGACTGCGGGCGGCCGAGGGAGGTGAGCGCCTCGGCCTGGCCCTGGGCCAGCCCGCCCCCCTGCCCCAGCTGGCTCCTCTCCCCAGATGACGCTGAGGATAGCCTCATGGTGGACTGGTTCTGGCTCATTCACGAGAAGCAGCTTCTGCTGAGACAGGAGTCAGAGCTGATGTACAAGTGAGAGCCCAGCCGTGGGCCCCTCCTCGAAGAGTCAGGCCTCAGACGCGTGTCTGTGCGGCAGGTCCAAGGCCCAGCGTCTGGAGGAGCAGCAGCTGGACATCGAGGGCGAGCTGCGCCGGCTCATGGCCAAGCCCGGTGCGTCCCCCGCGCGCCAGCCAAGGGGCCCCGGGGGGCTCCTGCTGACGAGCCATCCCCACAGAGGCTCTGAAGTCACTGCAGGAGCGGCGGCGGGAGCAGGAGCTGCTGGAGCAGTACGTGAGCACCGTGAACGACCGCAGTGACATCGTGGACTCGCTGGACGAGGACCGGCTCCGGTGAGGGGCAGGTGCCGGGGGCCCCTCCCAGCTTGTCGCTCATGGCCATCTGGTCCCGTTTCAGGGAACAAGAGGAGGATCAGATGCTGCGGGACATGATTGAGAAGCTGGGTGACTGGGCCGGGGATGCTGAGGGCTGGGCTGAGCACGGCCTCACTGTCCACCTGTCCCCTAGGCCTCCAGAGGAAGAAGTCCAAGTTCCGCTTGTCCAAGATCTGGTCACCAAAAAGCAAAAGCAGCCCCTCCCAGTAGTAGCCAGTAGGGCCGTGGGCTCGGCCCGGACCTGGCATCCGGACTTGGACTCGGGGCCATGGGCTTGGCCCGGACCCGGAACCCGGACTTGTACTCGGGGCCGTGGGCTCGGCCCGGACCCGGCATTCGGACTTGGACTCGGGAAGGGCCTCCTGTCCCTACAAGGGGCATGTGGACAGCAGGGACCTGCGCTACCGTCTGTGGTCTCAATAAAGAAACCGACCACATGGCCCCGGACTCCTACGTGCCTCCGTGTTTGCCTCGGTGCC